CGTAAGACGTGCAGGAACATCTGTTCCATCGCTAGCGCCCTCTACCTCCCCATTTTGTTTTGGAGGCAGGGAAGGTTATTGGTCTGAAAAGATCTCCATCTCAGAAGAAAAGAACGCTGATACATGTTATGGATATCTCACATTCACTCATTGATTTAACGAATGTTCACTGAACATTTACTCTGTACCACGGCTCATCTGATTCTCACAACCTCTCTCAGCATTATCCGCATTTTTAGATGAGAAGGCTGAGGCTCAGATTTATTTGCATAAGGTCCCACGGATAGCAAGTGACATAGCTGAAAATTCACTGGTTCTGACTCTGGAGGGTGTCGGGCAAGAGTCAGGGGTTGCGGGTCTCCAGAGGGCTGGTCCAAGTGGGGCTCACCTGAACTTGGTGTGGCTGGGAGCCGCGTTCTGTTCAACTTTCTGCTTGGCCGCAGCGTCTTGGAGCTGTCGAGCGCCTGTGCAGATGGTCCCGGCCGGCGTTCTGGCCACGACCCTGCTGGGAAGAAAAGCTCGGTGAGGGCCACGGCCTAACGGTCACTGGGGCCCGGGTGGCTCAAGGGACACGAGTAGGAGCATAGTCCTGGAGGTGGCGGTGGGCTCGAGGGGGCAGTCATTTGTTACCCGGCTGTCTGGGGCCAAGTCCAGGACCGCAGGAACCGCGACCCCGCGTTTCTCACAGCCTGCATGACTTGAATTGACCCCAGTCAGTTTCCGTCTGCAGCGACAGTCACAGCTGCGCCGGCGCCGGTACCATGAGTGCCTGTCGGGGAGGGGACAGAAGGGAAAGTCATCTACTCTTCATTAGGTCCACTGAATATTTTTATTTCCATTTAAATGCTCAATAAGACTTTCACTGTAGTTCACCAGGGGATTCTTTCCCTTTTTTAATGTTCTGAGATGGTGGGTCACCCCCTCCATATGCGAATGGTTCGTTCTAGCAGTTCCGGGACTGAGCTTTCCCCTAGTTTGCCGCTCCCGCGGCTGAGGGATCCCTGGGAGCCGCGGTGCATTGTGGGAGAACGAAAGATGGCGGCGCCCGTAAGGCGGACGCTGTTAGGGGTGGCGGGGGGTTGGCGGCGGTTCGAGAGGCTCTGGGCCGGCAGTCTAAGCTCTCGCAGCCTGGCTCTTGCAGCCGCACCCTCAAGCAACGGATCCCCATGGCGCTTGTTGGGCGCGTTGTGCCTGCAGCGGCCACCTGTAGTCTCCAAGCCGTTGACCCCATTGCAGGAAGAGATGGCGTCTCTACTGCAGCAGGTGGGACTGAGATGCAGGGTTCAGAGTGACGTAAGGTAGTTTTTTGCCCTTTGAATTTTCCCAGATTGAGATAGAGAGAAGCCTGTATTCAGACCACGAGCTTCGTGCTCTGGATGAAAACCAGCGACTGGCAAAGAAGAAAGCTGACCTTCATGATGAAGAAGATGAACAGGATATATTGCTGGCGCAAGATTTGGAAGATATGTGGGAGCAGAAATTTCTACAGTTCAAACTTGGAGCTCGCATAACAGGTTGTGATCCTTTTAGGCCAGCCAGAAGGAAGCTTCTTACCTCCTCTGACCCCCTTTGCTGTAGAAGCTGATGAAAAGAATGACCGAACATCCCTGAACAGGAAGCTAGACAGGAACCTTGTCCTGTTAGTCAGAGAGAAGTTTGGAGACCAGGATGTTTGGATACTGCCCCAGGCAGAGTGGCAGCCTGGGGAGACCCTTCGAGGAACAGCTGAACGAACCCTGGCCACACTCTCAGGTGGGTTTTCTGCCTTCCTCTAAATTCCACAACCAATTGTGATTTTTCTTTCCTCCCTCTTCAGAAAACAACATGGAAGCCAAGTTCCTAGGAAATGCACCCTGTGGGCACTACACATTCAAGTTCCCCCAGGCAATGCGGACAGAGAGTAACCTCGGAGCCAAGGTGTTCTTCTTCAAAGCACTGCTATTAACTGGAGACTTTTCCCAGGCTGGGAATAAGGGCCATCATGTGTGGGTCACTAAGGATGAGCTGGGTGACTATTTGAAACCAAAATACCTGGCCCAAGTTAGGAGGTTTGTTTCAGACCTCTGATGGGCCGAGCTGCCTGTGGACGGTGCTCAGACAAGTCTGGGATTAGAGCCTCAAGGACATTGTGTGATTGCCTCACATTTGCAGGTAATATCAAGCAGCAAACTAAATTCTGAGAAATAAACGAGTCTATTACTGTGTTGGTCTCAGCTGATTTGCCCTTTGATGGC